GGACTCCCCCGGTCCCCTTGCTGCACAGCACCCGAAAATGCCCACTGCCCAGGCCCCTCTCAGTCACGACACCCTCACGTGCAGGAGGTTGGTCCTTCAGGACCCGCCGCCCCTCACGCGGGCTCTGGGGCCGAATGCTGACGCGAGTCCCGCCAGCATCCGAACAACCTGAGCCTCTGGCCCGGTCCGCAGACTCCCTCTCTGCACAGATCACTCCCGATCCCGCTCACTCCTGGGACCCCTCAAGCTGGGGAGCGCAGCCCTGGGCCTCTCCGAACCTTCCCCACGCTCCCCGGTCTCCATCACAGCAGCGCCGCGCCCGGGCCCCTCTGCGGGCCGTCTGGGTGTCACTACCGCTCCTGGGCAGCCCCCACTTCTGCACACCGCTTCCCTCCGCACTCACGTCCCAGGCCCCTCGGTTCCCTCGCCTGGACGCCCCTCGCCCAGCACCTTCCCGAGACACCCTCACAGCACCTCCGCCAGCACTTCCCGCGCCTCCTCGCGGTAAATATCCCTCCTCGGGCCCCCTTCCTCGCTCCTGCCTCCATGCCATGCCCCCTCGGCCCCCGGGCTCCCACACTGCACCCTTCCGAATCCTTCCAGTGCCCCCCACGGGCCCCCGCGAATCCCCCCGCTCCCCTCACCCCACCCATCTGCCTCAGACTCCTCCCCACATCTCTCACACCCCAGGCCTCTCACCTCACTCATTCTGCCAGGCCCCCCTGACACCCCTCACTTCTAACCCCCCGAGCCCCTCTGCCGTCCGCTACACCCCGAGCCCCTCACCCCACTCAACTGCCCCGGGCCCCCGCGCGCGCGGCCGCCCCCTCCCGCCCTCCACTCACCCTGTGTCGGCCCCGCTCCCCTCTCCCCCACCAGGCGAGCAGGCGAGCGGGCAGAGCCCGCGGCGGAGGCCGGTCCCCGGGCCGGGACACACCCACCCGCCCGCCCTTCTTCTTTCCCTCCCTTCCTTTCTCCTTCCCTCCCTCTCTCCCGCCCTCCCGCCCTCCCGCCCTCGCTCGCTCCTTCCCCCTCGCCCGCCCGCTCCCGCTTCCAGCGGCGCCGGGCCTCCCGCTCCGCCTCCCCGTGCGCGGCTCTCCCGGGCGCGGCTCCGGGGTTCATGGTGACGAGGCGGCGGCCGCTCGAGCCCAGCGGCGGCGGCGGCGGGAGCTGGGGCGCGGGCCCGGGCCGCCTCTCCCAGAGCGCGGGGCCGGGCGGCGGGCGCGCCCAGGCAGCGGCTGCGAGCGCCCCCCCGCGCCGCGCCCCCGCGCCCCCCGCGCCGCGCCCCCGCGCGCTTGGCTTGCGGGGGGCCGGGCCTGCGGGCGGCCGCCGCGCCGCGCACCCATGGACGGCCCGGCCATCATCACCCAGGTGACCAACCCCAAGGAGGACGAGGGCCGGTTGCCGGGCGCGGGCGAGAAAGGTGAGGAGGGGCGCAGGCGGCCGCGGGCTGGG